GGAAGGTGGGCAAGTAGCCTTGGCTCTCTCCCACCATGTCCATCAGGATTGAGAGTGTGTCTAGCTCCCGACCACTTTGTCTTGACCTACTGAAAAGTTGGGAACTGAGGGGTGCCTTCATTCCCCTTTGTTCACTTTCTCCAGCTCAACTTGGGACTTGGGTGGTGGGACTGGAGACCTCACCCCTGCTCCCGTCCCGCCCCCTTTCTATCCCAACCTGTTTCCATGTAGCAGACCCTTCCTAGGGAGCAGGGAGGGGAAGCCACAGATTGCAAACCCAGGGGCTCCTTTTTCATTCTTTCTAAAACCTTGATATCCTCAGCCCAAAGGCGATGCCCCCCTGCCACCTCCAAGCCTGGAATTGTGCATAACCCGGATCTTGTATCTTTGTATAACGGATGTTATTTGTACGAAGGGCAGTTCGTAAACAGCACTTGTTCTTTTAATAAAAGAATGTTTTGCAAAAAAAAAAAAAAAAATCCGAAGAGCCCCTGCGTAGTCTCGCTTTATGGAAGGGGACAGGAGGTGGGTGCCAACTGCGGGGGTGTAGGAGGGCGTGGGCTGCGGCCCTTCTGTCCGCACTCAGCGGCAGAGAGCGCACAGACGCTCAGCACACCCGGGCCCACCACGCAGGGTGCATCAGTCCGTGGGCCCCGGCCGTCGGGACCCTGACCCGTCCCGAGGTGACGCGACGCCCGCGCGCTTGCTCCCAGAAGCGCGGCCTAGGCTCGGCCAGCAACAGCGACTCCTGGGAGGGTCCTGCGCCCTCGGGGGTGCCCCAGGCGCCGAGGCTGCGCGCGGGGCGTTCCACCGCCAGGCCCGCCCGGCAGGGGGCGCCGGGACCGACCGCTCACGCCCGGCGTGCTGAGGAGGCCGCTGGGCGGGCGCCGTGGTCGGGCTTCCGTACCCCGCCCGCCCCTGGCCTCCGCCCTCGCAGAACGCCGCGGCGTCTTCCGGGGCCTGGCGGGCCGGGGACCGAGGGGGCGGGGAGGTGACCCGGCGGGGGCGGAGCCAGCGGGCGGGCGCGGCGCGGGAGGCGACCATGCGCGGCGCGGGGGCGATCCTGCGGCCGGCGGCGCGTGGTGCCCGGGTGAGCACCCCCGCCCTGCACCAGCCCCCGTCTGTGATGCCTGCCATGCTTGCGTACCTTGCAGGACCTGAACCCGCGGCGGGACATCTCCTCCTGGCTGGTGAGTCCCCCCATCCTCCCCTCCTCCTCGCAAACCCTGAGCCCCTCATCTTCCCTGGCCACAGGCCCAGTGGTTCCCTAGAACCCCAGCCAGGTCCGTGGTGGCCCTGAAGACCCCCATCAAGGTGGAGCTGGTGGCAGGGAAAACCTACAGGTGGTGTGTGTGTGGCCGCAGCAAGAAGCAGGTGAGACCCCTGTCTGCCTTCCTACTGATACCCAGGTCTTTGACTCCTGTCTTTCCCCCACCAGCCCTTCTGTGACGGCTCCCACTTCTTCCAACGCACTGGCCTATCTCCACTCAAGTTCAAGGCCCAAGAGACCCGCATGGTGGCACTCTGTACCTGCAAGGCCACTCAGAGGCCCCCGTACTGCGATGGCACCCACAGGAGTGAGCGCGTGCAGAAGGCAGAAGTGGGCTCCCCACTCTGAGGGGGCTGCTGCTGTCCAGCCACAGGTGGCCTTGGCTCCAGGCCTCTGACAGGCACCCCCTTCTGTGGGAAAGGAAACAGGTGCTGAGCCCAAGAGACTCTGGTACCCACTGCTGGCTCATGAAGGAAGAATTATTCCTTATAACCTAAAAGTCTCCAGTCTGGGGCAGGCGGGAGTGGGCCCTGGTTCAATGTTTGCTGATGGGGAAGATGGCAAAAACAAGCCTGCCCAACCAGACTGGTAGTCCTGCAGTCACTGCTATGAGGCCCACGTGCTGCCTCCTGCTCCAGATTTTAACCTCTCTGTGGGCTGGGGGCACCTGACCAGCCACAGGAGAGGGCAGTTCAGATTCATTCTGTATGGGGTCCCCAAGCCAGGCTAAACCCAGAGATGAGAGGCACCCTTCCCTTCTTCCCTCCACCCCAAAGAACTACAGGCTCCAGAAAGTATGCAGCATTTATTACAAAGCCAAGAGATACAGATGTCCCAGGGCAAAGGAGGGTACAGTCACAGGACCTCAGACACAGGACAAGGTGCAAACACAGACAAGCCCATCAGGGGGCTCCCAACCCCACACACCTACGCTATGATGGAATCTCGAGTCTCGACTCCCGACTCCTCTCAGATCTATGCACACTTGAGGAAATCTCGGTGGGCAGCGACCTGCCAGGGTCTGTCCCTAAGGAGGTGGTCCGCTGACCTCTCAAGGGGTGGGGGTGGGGTCAGAGCTTACAGGTTTCTGTCTTCTTGTGCTTTTAGATGCAGTTGCTCTGTCCTGACCAGGTGACCGGGCCTCAGCTGGGGGTGGAGGGGCAATTGGAAGGCTGTTTGCCTCTGGCAAAGTCTGGGATCTGTGCTTGTGTGAGGTTAACCCACCCCCACTTCCACTCTAGGCCCCAGGTGAGACTCCACCACCAGTCCTGCTAGTGAGGGTTCCCCGGTGAGGGTAAGGTTGGTGGGGGTGCAGCGCTTCACAATGCTAAAGCCTTAGCCCTCCTCCAAGAGCTGAGACCTCTCAGGGCCTGAATCTTCTTTTCCACAAGATAAATGATGCAAAGGCCACACACACAGGAAAAAAAAAAAAAGAGGCAGAACTATCTATTCTTTGCACAAAGTTTCCACTGCAAGAGGAGGAGGTGATGCAGGTGCCACCTCCACCCTGCACTTGCTCCTCAGAACCAGGGATAAACTGCATTTGTAAAAGGCACTGTTCTTAGCAATTTCTGGACATTCAACAACGTGGGGGGCGGCCACTGGTCAGAGGCAGGACAGCAGCCAAGATGGGGAGAGAAACGGGGAGAGAAAGAAACGATTCTAACTGACTCCTATATGCAGCCAGTTGGAATCATGCCTAAAGCTTTGGGTCTGAAGGGGCCCCCAACACACCACCTGCCTTGGGAAACAGCGAGGATGGTGCAGAGCTTTATTGAGACTCCAGTGGCCCATCCAGTTCATCTCCAGGCACCCCCAAAAACAGCAAATTACACAAGACCCCCCCCAAAAAAAATGAACACCATTTTCCACACATACACACACACATAAAGTTTGTTTCCTGTGGCATTTAAATTAATCTGGTTGGTCCATAGAAAATAAGTATGTATATTTGGTTTTTCCTATGTACATATATATATATATTTATTTATAAAACCCGCCCCCCACCCCCAAGGTGGGAAGAGCTGGGGAAAGTAGAAGAGGTGGAAAAAAGGGCCCAGAAAAAGTGGAAGGAGTGGAGAGGCTTGGCTGGAAGAAGGGAGAGGGTCCCTGGCCTCAAGTTAAGGGGGGCACGGGAGCGCCGTTGACAGTCATCTTGCGCCCCCTGCTGGTGGAGGATGGTGTCTGCAGGCAGTTCAAGCTACCCCCGTTGGCAGCTGTGGTGGCCCCACTGGCTGTCGAAGGGGGAGTGGGGGAGGTAGGGTGGGTGGCTGGAGGCCCATGGGAACTGGGAGAGCCATGGGATGGGGTGGCTGGGCTGGGCAGGGAGGAGGAGGTGGCTGGCAGGGTGGCAGGGCTGGGAGCCTTGTCGCTGACTGACTCACACTCGGACGCCCCGCTGGTGTTGGTGCCCTCGGAGGGGGTGGGCACCGTGGCTAGGGTGAGCCGCTTGCAGGCTGGCTGGACACGGTACTTGAGGGGGAGAGGCCCGTTCTGCGGGGAGAGTGGGGAGGAGAGACACAGGGAAGGG